CCCTTCCCTTCCCTGTCCCCCCACCACCCCCAAATTTCCTGGTGTATGAGACAGTGATAAAGGACGTACACCAGAGGGTTTGCTTTTTTGTTTTTGTTTTTTTGGTTGTTTACTGTTCTTGTCTTCCCACTGGAATGTAAGGTCCATGAGAGTAGGGAATTTTTGTCTGTTTTATATCTCTACCCTGGCCTATAGTAATTGTTGAATAAATGAATAGACCCCAATAAATATTTGTTGAATGAATAGGTGTCCAGATGGGAGGAAGGTCTCAGCCCCTATTCAATTCAAACCAAACAACTTTGATTCAAATCTCGGTGCTGTCAAATACTGTTGCATAACAGTATTTATGCAGTATAATTATTGCATACCTAATATATGATGATTAAATGAGTCCATGTGGGTTAAACACATAGAAGGTACCTGGTCTTACATAGTAATGAGCAACGAGTTTGCAGATCATAGTGCGAGGGCTCGTTCTGGGTAGAGGCCCAAATACATTTAACCTGTGTAGCCAGAAGGTAGAGTAGGACCAGTGAGGGCTAGTGAGGGAGGTAGACTTGCACGTCATGAAATGAAAAACTTTCTAAAAGCCGGCGTTTCCAAAGCCCCAACAACCGCTCTTGGCCAGGTGATGAGCGCCCTGTTCCTGGAGGTATGTAGAACACGCATTTGAAGGCGCCAAGGTACAAGGGATTCAGGCATCGGATGGGACAGAGGCCGGGTGTCCCTGGGTCACCGTCCCTGAGAGCGCTGTACGGGAGCTAGGCGTGGGCCATGAGCGTGCTCGCCTGGCAGTGTTGGTGCCCGGTCCGTGGAGACGTCCGTGGGCGTCCAGACCCAGCCGCGGGGCCTCATGGCGGGGAGGATGCGGGAGCGGGGGAGGGGCGCGCCAGGGCTAGCGGGCGGCCGGACCCGCTGCAGCACCCGCCGTGGCCAGCAGGGAGCGCCGCGAGACCGCCGAACCCGCGGCCGGGCCTGACGTCAGCGCCCCGCTTGCTCCGGCTCGCGCTCTGGACTCGGCGCCAGTCCCGCTCCGCGCCGCGCCGCTCCGCTCCGGCTCGGGCTCCGGCTCGCCTCGGGCTGGGCTCGGGCTCCGGGGGCGGCGTCCCCCGCGCCGGGCCCCGGGACGGGCGGCGACGCTCCAACCATGGCCCGTGCCCAGGCGCTCGTGCTGGCACTCACCTTCCAGCTCTGCGCGCCGGAGACCGAGACTCCGGCAGGTAAGCGCGCGGCGGCCGGACCGAGCCTGCCCTAGCCTGGGCTAACCAGGCCCTGCTCTCACAGCTGGCTGCACCTTCGAGGAGGCAAGTGACCCAGCAGTGCCCTGCGAGTACAGCCAGGCCCAGTACGATGACTTCCAGTGGGAGCAAGTGCGAATCCACCCTGGCACCCGGGCACCTGCGGACCTGCCCCACGGTAAGTCTACTCTCCATCGCCATTACCCCTTCTCATCTCCTGCCTCTTCCTCCTCTCTTTCCAGGCTCCTACTTGATGGTCAACACTTCCCAGCATGCCCCAGGCCAGCGAGCCCATGTCATCTTCCAGAGCCTGAGCGAGAATGATACCCACTGTGTGCAGTTCAGCTACTTCCTGTACAGCCGGGACGGGCACAGCCCGGGCACCCTGGGCGTCTACGTGCGCGTTAATGGGGGCCCCCTGGGCAGTGCTGTGTGGAATATGACTGGATCCCACGGCCGTCAGTGGCACCAGGCTGAGCTGGCTGTCAGCACTTTCTGGCCCAATGAATATCAGGTGGGCTGGGTTCAGTCAGCGGTCAGCCTGTGCAGTATGATAGGGGCCCTCCCGCCTCCCCCAGGTGCTGTTTGAGGCCCTCATCTCCCCAGACCGCAGGGGCTACATGGGCCTAGATGACATCCTGCTTCTCAGCTACCCCTGCGGTGAGTCCCAGCCCACTGGGGGCGCAGGGGTAGCCCAGCTCACGATGCAGCTCTAACCCCGCAGCAAAGGCCCCACACTTCTCCCGCCTGGGCGACGTGGAGGTCAACGCGGGCCAGAACGCGTCGTTCCAGTGCATGGCCGCGGGCAGAGCGGCCGAGGCCGAACGCTTCCTCTTGCAAGTGAGCGGGAGCGGTGATCTTGGCTGGGGGCGCGCCCCTGACCCCCTCACTCTCTTCCCTGCAGCGGCAGAGCGGGGCGCTGGTGCCGGCGGCGGGCGTGCGGCACATCAGCCACCGGCGCTTCCTGGCCACTTTCCCGCTGGCTGCCGTGAGCCGCGCCGAGCAGGACCTGTACCGCTGTGTGTCCCAGGCCCCGCGCGGCGCGGGCGTCTCTAACTTCGCGGAGCTCATCGTCAAGGGTCAGCTGGTGGACGCCGGGGAGCGCCGGGACGTCCGCCTCGCCTCTCCCCCATCTCCTCGCAGAGCCCCCAACTCCCATCGCGCCCCCACAGCTGCTGCGTGCTGGCCCCACCTACCTCATCATCCAGCTCAACACCAACTCCATCATTGGCGACGGGCCGATCGTGCGCAAGGAGATTGAGTACCGCATGGCGCGCGGGCCCTGGGCTGAGGTGCACGCCGTCAGCCTGCAGACCTACAAGCTGTGGCACCTCGACCCCGACACAGAGTATGAGATCAGCGTGCTGCTCACGCGTCCCGGAGACGGCGGCACTGGCCGCCCTGGGCCACCCCTCATCAGCCGCACCAAATGCGCAGGTGGGTGCAGCAGCTACCCCTGGCCTCAGTCTAACTTCTTCTCTCTGCTTCCTGCATTCTCCAGAGCCCATGAGGGCCCCCAAAGGCCTGGCTTTTGCTGAGATCCAGGCCCGTCAGCTGACCCTGCAGTGGGAACCACTGGGCTACAACGTGACGCGTTGCCACACCTATACTGTGTCGCTGTGCTATCACTACACCCTGGGCAGCAGCCACAACCAGACCATCCGAGAGTGTGTGAAGACAGAGCAAGGTGTCAGCCGCTACACCATCAAGAACCTGCTGCCCTATCGGAACGTTCACGTGAGGCTTGTCCTCACTAACCCTGAGGGGCGCAAAGAGGGCAAGGAGGTCACTTTCCAGACGGATGAGGATGGTAAGAGTCTCAGTCCCAATTCCCGGGGCCCTTTCCCCTGGCCCCTGCTGCCTTTCCCTTGCAGTGCCCAGTGGGATTGCAGCCGAGTCCCTGACCTTCACTCCACTGGAGGACATGATCTTCCTCAAGTGGGAGGAGCCCCAGGAGCCCAATGGTCTCATCACCCAGTATGAGGTGGGTTTGGGACCCTATTACAGTGGGGGACCAGTGCCCACCTGCCTGCCAATCCTGCCCCCAGATCAGCTACCAGAGCATCGAGTCATCAGACCCGGCAGTGAACGTGCCAGGCCCACGACGTACCATCTCCAAGCTCCGCAATGAGACCTACCATGTCTTCTCCAACCTGCACCCAGGCACCACCTACCTGTTCTCCGTGCGGGCCCGCACAGGCAAAGGCTTCGGCCAGGCGGCACTCACTGAGATAACCACTAACATCTCTGGTGAGCCCCACCTGACCCGGCCCAGCCTCTTCGCTCCAGCTTGTGACCCTGTCCCCTTCTCCAGCTCCCAGCTTTGATTATGCCGACATGCCGTCACCCCTGGGCGAGTCTGAGAACACCATCACCGTGCTGCTGAGGCCGGCACAGGGCCGCGGTGCGCCCATCAGGTGGGAAAGCGGGGACGGAGGGGTGGGAGTCCGTGATCCCCTGTACGCTCTCCTCCCTGTCCAGTGTGTACCAGGTGATTGTGGAGGAGGAGCGGGCGCGGAGGCTGCGGCGGGAGCCAGGTGGACAGGACTGCTTCCCAGTGCCATTGACCTTCGAGGCGGCGCTGGCCCGAGGCCTGGTGCACTACTTCGGGGCCGAACTGGCGGCCAGCAGTCTACCTGAGGCCATGCCCTTTACCGTGGGTGACAACCAGACCTACCGAGGCTTCTGGAACCCACCACTTGAGCCTAGGAAGGCCTATCTCATCTACTTCCAGGCAGCAAGCCACCTGAAGGGGGTGAGGGACCGGCCAGGGTCATGGTGGGCGTGAGCAACGCTGAGACCCCCATCTGTGCCTCCAGGAGACCCGGCTGAATTGCATCCGCATTGCCAGGAAAGGTAAGTCCGCTGAGTTCCTGCAGCCTTTCAGCTCTGATCCCTTGTTCTGCTTTGTTCTCCCCAGCTGCCTGCAAGGAAAGCAAGCGGCCCCTGGAGGTGTCCCAGAGATCGGAGGAGATGGGGCTTATCCTGGGCATCTGTGCAGGGGGGCTTGCTGTCCTCATCCTTCTCCTGGGTGCCATCATTGTCATCATCCGCAAAGGGTGAGTGAGGCCGGTGCCCTGTCCCACCAGTGAACTGTGCTGTTCTCTCTTTGCACGCTGCCAGGAGAGACCACTATGCCTACTCCTACTACCCGTAAGTAGCTCTACCTTGCCTGGGAGTCCCCGTGCCTGTGTCTCCCCTCAACCCCCCTCTCCAGGAAGCCGGTGAACATGACCAAGGCCACCGTCAACTACCGCCAGGAGAAGACACACATGATGAGCGCCGTGGACCGCAGCTTCACAGACCAGAGCACCCTGCAGGAGGACGAGCGGCTGGGCCTGTCCTTCATGGACACCCATGGCTACAGCACCCGGGGTGAGTGCCCGGCCCTCCTACCCCTTCTTCATTCAAGAACCCTTTTGTCTTTCTCTGACTGCAGGAGACCAGCGCAGCGGTGGGGTCACTGAGGCCAGCAGCCTCCTGGGGGGCTCCCCGAGGCGTCCCTGTGGCCGGAAGGGCTCCCCATACCACACGGGGCAGCTGCACCCTGCGGTGCGTGTCGCAGACCTTCTGCAGCACATCAACCAGATGAAGACGGCCGAGGGTTACGGCTTCAAGCAGGAGTATGAGGTGCACGCCGGCCCCGGGCCAGCAGGATCCCTCTCCCACTGACCACCACTTTTCTTTCTGGTAGAGCTTCTTTGAAGGCTGGGACGCCACAAAGAAGAAAGACAAGGTCAAGGGCAGCCGGCAGGAGCCAATGCCTGCCTGTGAGTCCTGGGGAAGGGCCTGGGGTCCAGGGTCAGCCCCTGCCCACCTGCTCTGTGTTTACAGATGATCGGCACCGAGTGAAACTGCACCCGATGCTGGGAGACCCCAATGCCGACTACATTAATGCCAACTACATAGATGTGAGTGCCTTGCCCTGTCATTTCTGCAGACCGGGTCTAACCGTGCCCTCTCCTCCTGTTCCAGGGTTACCACAGGTCAAACCACTTCATAGCCACTCAAGGTACCTGGCACTTCTGCCCACATGCGCCTTCCCAGGGACAGGCACCCTCTGCCTGCATCCCCAGGGCCGAAGCCTGAGATGGTCTATGACTTCTGGCGTATGGTGTGGCAGGAGCACTGTTCCAGCATCGTCATGATCACCAAGCTGGTCGAGGTGGGCAGGGTAAGCCGGGCTGTGGGGCGAGCTGGGGCGCAGCCCACTGAGTCCCGTCCTGTGGGGCCTCTAGGTGAAATGCTCACGGTACTGGCCGGAGGACTCAGACACCTACGGGGACATCAAGATTATGCTGGTGAAGACAGAGACCCTGGCTGAGTATGTCGTGCGCACTTTTGCCCTGGAGCGGGTGAGTCTCCCCACCGCCTGTTCCCTGCAGAGGACTCTGATTATTATTCCCATTGTCTCCCCAGAGAGGCTACTCTGCCCGGCACGAGGTCCGCCAGTTCCACTTCACAGCGTGGCCAGAGCATGGCGTCCCCTACCATGCCACGGGGCTGCTGGCTTTCATCCGGCGCGTGAAGGCCTCCACCCCACCTGATGCCGGGCCCATTGTCATCCACTGCAGGTGGGGGCACCGGGAATCCCAAGGAGAAAAGGTCTGACCTGGTCTGGGGCTGCTCTCTCTCCAGCGCGGGCACCGGCCGCACAGGTTGCTATATCGTCCTGGATGTGATGCTGGACATGGCAGAGTGTGAGGGCGTCGTGGACATTTACAACTGTGTGAAGACTCTCTGCTCCCGGCGTGTCAACATGATCCAGACTGAGGTGCGGGGACCTGGCCCTGTCCCCACCATTATCTCCTCGGCCTCATTCTCATCTCCTGTTCCAGGAGCAGTACATCTTCATTCATGATGCAATCCTGGAGGCCTGCCTGTGTGGGGAGACCACCATCCCTGTCAGTGAGTTCAAGGCCACCTACAAGGAGATGATCCGCATTGATCCTCAGAGTAATTCCTCCCAGCTGCGGGAAGAGTTCCAGGTGGGGGATGAGTGCGTGTGTATAGGTGTGTGTAACTCTCTGTCCCCACCCCCGCTCCCTGTAGACGCTGAACTCGGTCACCCCGCCGCTGGACGTGGAGGAGTGCAGCATCGCCCTGTTGCCCCGGAACCGCGACAAGAACCGCAGCATGGACGTCCTGCCGCCCGACCGCTGCCTGCCCTTCCTCATCTCCACTGATGGGGACTCCAACAACTACATTAATGCAGCCCTGACTGACGTGAGAGCTTGGGGTGGAGTGGGCTCTGGGGCCAGGGCCCTGCTGAGTTCCGGTTTCCCTGCAGAGCTACACACGGAGTGCGGCCTTCATCGTGACCCTGCACCCGCTGCAGAGCACCACGCCCGACTTCTGGCGGCTGGTCTACGATTACGGGTGCACCTCCATCGTCATGCTCAACCAGCTGAACCAGTCCAACTCCGCCTGGGTGAGGCCTCCACTGGCCAGGCCAATGGGCCGCTCAGCTCTCCCCTCTCCGTGCTTATGCCCAGCCCTGCCTGCAGTACTGGCCAGAGCCAGGCCGGCAGCAATATGGCCTCATGGAGGTGGAGTTTATGTCGGGCACAGCTGATGAAGACTTAGTGGCTCGAGTCTTCCGGGTGCAGAACATCTCTCGGGTGAGTGGTCTGAGGAGCCCCAGGGAAGGACCTGTCCTCCCTGGCTGGCTGCCCCTGTCCCCAGTTGCAGGAGGGGCACCTGCTGGTGCGGCACTTCCAGTTCCTGCGCTGGTCTGCATACCGGGACACACCTGACTCCAAGAAGGCCTTCTTGCACCTGCTGGCTGAGGTGGACAAGTGGCAGGCCGAGAGTGGGGATGGGCGCACCATCGTGCACTGCCTGTGAGTACCTGCCCTGTGGGAGGGCGGGTGGACCCGCCCCTCAGCTTTTGCATCTCTCATTCAGAAACGGGGGAGGACGCAGCGGCACCTTCTGCGCCTGCGCCACGGTCCTGGAGATGATCCGCTGCCACAACTTGGTGGACGTTTTCTTTGCTGCCAAAACCCTCCGGAACTACAAACCCAACATGGTGGAGACCATGGTGAGGGGCTGTGTCCCGTGCCCAGCCACTTCTCATGATTCCCTCCCTCTCTTCCTCTCCCCAGGATCAGTACCACTTTTGCTACGATGTGGCCCTGGAGTACTTGGAGGGGCTGGAGTCAAGATAGCGGGGCCCTGGCCTGGGGCACCCACTGCACACTCAGGGCCAGACCCACCATCCTGGACTGGCGAGGAAGATCAGTGCCTCCTGCTCTGCCCAAACACACTCCCATGGGGCAAGCACTGGAGTGGATGCTGGGCTATCTTGCTCCCCCTTCCACTGTGGGCAGGGCCTTTCGCTTGTCCCATGGGCGGGTGGTGGGCCAAGGAGGAGCTTAGCAAGTCTGCAGCCCAGCCCCACCTCCATAGGGTCCTGCAGGCCTGTGCTGAGAGGCCTGGTGCTGCCTGGCAGAGTGACAAAGGCTCAGGACGGCTGGCTCTGGGGGACTCAGGCCAAGCCCCTTGGCACCATCCTGGCTTTTGGCAGGGATGAGTGAGGCCCTGCAGAGAGCATCCCAGGCCAAGGTTCCCACTCAGCCTGCCCCCTCTGCATGTGGGTAGAGGATGTACTGGGACTTGGCATTTAGGATTCCATCTGGCCCAGCCCCTGAAGGTCCTGGGGAAGCAGGTCTCAATTCTGAATAGCCAGTGGGGCACACTGACTGTCCTCCCCAGGGGAACTGCAGCGCCCTCCTCCCCACTGCCCCCTGCAGCCCCTGAGATATTTTGCTCACTATCCCTCCCCACTTGCTTCCCTGATATGTGCTCTGAGCTTCCCTGAACCAGGATCTGCCTATTACTGCTGTGCCCCATGGGGGGCTCCTTCCCTGCCTGACCCACTGTTGCAGAATGAAGTCACCTCGCCCCCCTCTTCCTTTAATCTTCAGGCCTCACTGGCCTGTCCTGCTCAGCTTGGGCCAGTGACAATCTGCAAGGCTGAACAACAGCCCCTGGGGTTGAGGCCCCTGTGGCTCCTGGTCAGGCTGCCCGTTGTGGGGAGGGGCAGTGTTAGAGCAGGGCTGGTCATACCCTCTGGAGTTCAGAGGAAGAGGTAGGACCAGTGCTTTTTTGTTTCTTTTGTTATTTTTGGTTGGGTGGGTGGGAAGGTCTCTTTAAAATGGGGCAGGCCACACCCCCATTCCGTGCCTCAATTTCCCCATCTGTAAACTGTAGATATGACTACTGACCTACCTCGCAGGGGGCTGTGGGGAGGCATAAGCTGATGTTTGTAAAGCGCTTTGTAAATAAACGTGCTCTCTGAATGCCACAGAGCAGCCCTGTGTGTGTCTCACCAGCCTG